GCAACAGAGCGAGACTCCGTCTCAAAAAAAAAAAAACAAAACCATTTTGTAGAGACAAGGTCTCCACTGTGTTGCCCAGGTGGGTCTTGAACTCCTTGCCTCAAGTAATCCTCCCATCTTGGCCTCCCAAAGCAGTGGGATTACAGGGGCATGCCACCCCACCCTCTCCAAGACATTGAATTTTATTTATTTTTTTTTTTGAGACGGAGTTTCGCTCTCGTTGCCCAGGCTGGAGTGCAATGGCACGATCTTGGCTCACCACAACCTCCACCTTCTGGGTTCAAGCGATTCTCCTGCCTTAGTCTCCCGGGTAGCTGCGATTACAGGCTGCACCACCACACCCAGCTAATTTTGTATTTTTAGTAGAGACAGGGTTTCTCTGTTGGTAAGGCTGGTCTCGAACTCCCGACCTCAGGTGATCCTCCTGCCTCGGCCTACCAAAGTGCTGGGATTACAGGCGTGAGCCACTGAGCCCAGACGAATTTTTTTTTTTAAAAGGCAAGGTCTAGCTCTGTTGCCCAGGCTGGACTGCAGTGGCAAGAACATGGCCAACTGCAGCCTTGACCTCTCAGGCTCAAGCAATTCTCCCACCTCAGCCCCCCAACTACCTGGGCCTACAGACATGTGCCACCATGCCTCGCTAATTAAAAAAAAATTTTTTTTGTAGAGACAGTGTCTCCCTATGTTGCCCAGGCTGGTCTCAAACTCCTGGCCTCAAGTGATCCGTCTCAGCCTCCCAAAGTGCTGGGACTACAGGCGTAAGCCACCGCTCCCGGCCAACATTTAAATTTTTGAATATTTTTTCTGTTCCCTTAGGGTTTACCAAGCACATTTATCGACAAGCCTCCTCAGGAAATTGCCCAAAATAGCCACATGTGGCAAGCCTCATTGACAGGCCAAAAGCCTCAGTCAACATGGCCGCGACCGGCTTCCATTGCCCTTCACTGCCCGCAGTAAGGATGGCTCCGGTGACTTCCTTCGAACCTCACATTTCCCATAAAAAAGATGGCGCCATTGCTTCCGCGTTCCGGTTGCGGATGGTGAGTGTGTCGGGGGGCTTGGCGGCTTTTCTCCTCAGTTTTCTGGAGTGCTTTGGAGGAGAGGTAAGCGCGGGATGGGATGGGGGGGGGTTGGATGTACTGAATTGTTTTCTTTTTTCCATGGCAGGACTATGGCAGCCAGGGACGCCACTTCAGGCAGCCTGTCAGAGGAGAGCAGTGCTTTGGACCTGCCATCAGCGTGTGACATAAGAGATTACGTCCTGCAGGGACCCAGCCAAGAAGCCAACAGCGAGGCTTTCAGTTCTTTGGAATTCCATTCTTTTCCTTATTCTTCTGATGTGGATCCAGGTAATAAGCAGAGTTTAAAACAAACTAACTTATGTGTGTGTGTGTGTGTGTGTTGGGATTACAGGCGTGAGCCACTGCATCCAGCCTAAACTCACTAGGGAGATTTTTTGAATAGCCTGTACTCTGTAGCTAGTTTAGCTTGCTACCAAGGTTTAGCCTTTCTGGGTCTGTACTGAATATCCCAGGTATTCAACAGTCATCTCACTCTGGCTGTCAGAACATGCATGTCTCCCAGCCCTGTGTGAGTTCTGGAAGTTGTTCAGCTCACAGCTCCCCTGGCTGTGCCTGGCATTATGACTTAGTGTTCACTGTGAAATACTCAAAAGAATCCCTATGCTGATTTCTGGAGCTCTTTATCTGTTTAGCTCCCTCATCTCCAGGACTCAGCTTCAGAAATTCCAGGCACCTGAAACTGATCTCTGTCTCTTTGCTGAGGAAACTGCTGTGAGGCAGTGAGATTGCTGTGCTCTGTTTGGATTCCCCTTCCCTGCGCTGTGGTCTAGGAAGTGCCTCCAGCAGAACACTGGGGGCAATTGTAGGCACATCTTGCGTCCCTTCTCTCAGTGATCAAAGTCCTATACTAACTGTGACCAGGATCTGAAAGCAGTTGTTTTTTGTCCAGTTTTCTTTTCTTTTTCTCCTTTTTTTCTTTTTCTTTCTTTTTTTTATTTTTTTATTTTTTTTGAGACAGCCTTGCTCTGTTGGAGTGCAGTAGCACTATCTCGGCTCACTGCAACCTCTGCCTCCCAGGTTCAAGCGATTCTCCTGCCTCAGCCTCCCAAGTAGCTGGGATTACAGACACCTGCCACCACGCCTGGCTAAGTTTTGTATTTTTAGTAGAGATGGGGTTTCACCATGTTGGCCAGGCTGCTCTAGAACACCTGACCTTAAGTGATCCACCCGCCACAGCCTCCCAAAATACTGGGATTACAGGCGTGAGCCACTGCACCAGGCCATTTTGTCCAGTTTTATAGCCATTTATAGCAGAAGGGCAAATTTGGTATAGTTAACTCTGCCATTGCCAGAGGCTGTTCACTTAGATTTGTCTTGTAACATTTTTCTGTAGTAAGTAAAGGCAGGGATCCTGTACCCATTTTATAGGTTAAATAATGCAGAGTTGCCAAGAAATAAGAGGGTTGGAATCACATACTGGGTTGGTTGGTAGGTAGGTCATATGATCCAGGAACTCTTGGTCCTTGCAAGGAGATAGGAGGAAATGCTCAAATTTGTCTCCCCAAATGGGGGCCTGGGTTGAGGTTTATAAGCATATGGTAATGAGGCGTGAATGAGGTGACTGGATTGATCTTGGAATGAGGTGATTGATTGGATCTTACAATAAGGCGATGATGTTGGGGGTCATGATCTAACTGGAATCCACCATGGGGTGACTCCAGGGCTCAATCTGATTGGATCCTGGATCCTGCCATGCAGTGTCCACTTCTGTTTTGTTTTGTTTTGTTGAGATGGAGTCTTGCTCCATTGTCCAGGCTGGAGTGCAGTGGCATGATCTCAGCTCACTGCAACCTCTGCCTCCTGGGTTCAAGCAATTCTTGGGCCTCAGCCTCCCAAGTAGCTGGGACTACAGGTGTGCGCCATCACACCCAGCTGATTTTTGTGTTTTTAGTAGAAACAGGTTTCTCCATGTTGGCCAGGCTGGTCTTGAACCCCTGACCTCAAGTGATCTGCCCGCCTCAGCCTCCCAAAGTGCTGGGATTACAAGTGTGAGCCACCGTGCCCCGCCAGTGTCTACTTCTTAATTCAGTCCCACTCCTCGGTCTGAGCACTTAGGTTCCCCCTAGTGGAACTAAGCATGGTTGCATGCTTGGTTCATCTGGGCATGCTCAGGTTATGAGACCTGAGGGTCCGTGACAACTGAAAAACAACTCACAACTTTGTTACGTAAAAGTTGAACCAGATTGATCTGGTGTGACCACACTCTTACCCTTATCTGTTATTTCTCATTCCAAACTTTGCTTATTAACTGTAATGTTTGCCTTTGTAATTGCTTCACTTTCATCACATATAAGAAGTACTCAATGAATGCTTACTGATTTCATGCACTGTAGGAACAACACCGACTATTGTCATGTTGGCTGTTGTCATATTAAAACATCATGTAGGCCAGTCATGGTGGTTCACATCTGTAATCCCAGCACTTTGGGAGGCTGAGACAGGAGGATCCTTTGAGGTCAGGAGTTCGAGACCAGCCTGGGCAACACAGCAAGACCCTGTTTCTACAAAAAATAAAAAAATTAGCCAGGCATGGTGGAGTACACCTTTAGTCCTAGCTACTTGGGAGGTTGAGGCAGGAGGATGGCTTGAGCCCAGGAAGCCAGGGCTGCAGTGAGCCATGATGGTGCAACTGCACTCCAGCCTGAATGACAGCGTGAGACCCAGTCTCTTAAAAACAACAACAATAAAATCATCATGTAACTTGCTAAGACAGCCACACCTTTGTGTTGTGCCTAAAAAATTACTGAGTTCTGGTGGATACATAATGAGGACTTGACAGTGTTTTTTTTTTGTTTTTTGTTTTGTTTTTAGAAGGAGTCTTGCTCTGTCGCCCAGACAGGCTGGAGTGCAGTGCTGTGATCTCAGCTCACTGCAACCTCCATCTCCTGGGTTCAAGTGATTATCCCGCCTCAGCCTCCCCAGTAGCTGGGATTACAGGCGTGTGCCACCATGCCTGGCTGATTTTTCTATTTTTAGTAGAGACAAGGTTTCACCATGTTGGTTGTCCAGGCTTGTCTCCTGACCTCAGGTGATCCGCCCACCTCGGCCTCCCAAAGTGCTGGGATTATAGGCGTGAGCCACCATGCCCAGCCAGTCTTATTAAATGCTTCAAATATATGTCACATTCAGCTTCATGTCCCTGATGGTTCCCTGCACCATGCTACGCCAATAAACACTCAACGGATACTCAACGGATACAAAAGAGTATTTGGTAGATCTTCAGAGACGGAAAGCAAATTCAGTGCCTTTATTCAGCAAAAATTCAATGAGCAGCTGCTATGTGCTGGACACTGTGCTAGCCCCTGGGGATGAAGTGTGAATTAAAGGCAGTGTCTGCCCTCTTGAAGTTCACCACCCAGTGATAGAACACCCAAGAAACCAGCCTCCAAGATGTTCAGATTAAAAGAAATTCTTCCACAGTGACATTTTCACCAGGCAAACTCAGAGTTGTTTGACATGAGAAGGTTTAAAAAAGGATAGTTGTGAAAGACCAGGCAAAGTTCACAAAGTGAAGAAGGGAAAATATTATTTCAGACTGATATTAAATGATGGCCTAGCCTGCTGCCATACTGTCTCACAGGGAAAAGTTTTATTTATGTCTCCTTTGATCTTTTCTCCTTTTTGTCTCTAGGTTTGATGTACAAGCTTTAGCTTGGGCCTTTGATTTACAGTGTTCTGGAGAAAGAGACCAGGGATGACAAAGCCAACCAGGCTGTTACCTAAAAACCTGATATATTGTCCTAGATCTAGGCTGTCTTAGAGCTACACAAAGAATTTCCAGCAGACTGCTCAGGAAGAGCCTGCTGGGAAGGCAGTTCCCCTAAAGTCCCATAAAATAAAGAGCTTCCCAGTCCTTCTTTGATATCCACGGTTTGCTTAAGTATTGGATGTTAAGGCAGCAACTTCTAGTCCTGTGGAAAATCTTTTAATATCTGTGCTTAATCAACTGAGAAAATAAAAATTTATAGATCCATCAATGACAAATATATTAAACATGGGGCTTTAAAAATTGCCTGGAAGTCTGTGACCAACATTTTTTTAGCC